AACATACAATTGATTTGTGTGTTGATCTCTTACTTTGCAATTTTGCTAACCTCAATTAATGTAGAACCATTTTTTTAGATTGACTTTTCTACATATACTCTCAGGTAGTCTTTGACAAAAGATACTTTTACTTCTCCCTTTCCAATCTGAATGCATTTTTTTTTCTTTTACACTGGACACAATCTCCAGTACAAAGTATAACTGTGCCCATACTGGTGCACATGTGGGTCTTAGATTGTAGCATCCTGCAGGTAAATACTCAGAACAACTTCCAGCACTTGAATATCCACTCCTTCCCCCACCCACATACTGGCAGAATTCATGTTGGGATACTACATTTACTATGAACATAGACCCCTGATTTGAAACAAGACTAGGATACATGGTAAAGAAAGTTTATTCACCAAAGTTTTGACAGACTGAAGGCCATTATTTCAGATTGGAGATAGGAAACTTAAAAGAACTACATGGACATTGGGTAAAAGAACATGGGTTGAAATTTGCCTGGCAGTAGCCTAAAAGTAAATGGTCTTCAAGGTGCATGTGAAGGAACTGTAGGAGGGAAATGGGATAATTCACATCTCCACCAATAATTAAATGTAGCCACACTAGCTTGGAGGGATTTGAGGTGAGACATCTAAAATACTAAGTCATGGTGAGGGCTGGAAGACAAAAGAATGAATGACTTCATAGGAATGACTGTGGGGAAGGGCTTGAAGGAATCATCCTCTCACTTCCATGTGAACCATGAACATTAAACATGGAGAAATGAGCAGCAGCAGATTAGTTTGGGATGCATCTTCAGGGGATGCTGAAACAACAACAGCATTTGGTTTCCTCTACACCCCTGTCATCCGTCCCCCACAAGCCCAGGGAGTGGTCAGCAGTGGTGCTTTGTGATGTCTAAGCCACCCTAGGACTGCCATTGGCTGGGACACTGCCTGTATGATCAAACAAAGCTCAAGAGTGTGGCTTTGCCTTGCCACCAGGAAGGTATACATAGGGAGGGCCAGAGCTCTGGGACATCCTCCTGGCAAGCTTCAATATAGCTGTGGAAGTCTGCAGTCTACAAGAGCCTACTATAGACATTCTACAACCAAGCAGAATCATGGAACAGCCGACTTCAAGCACCAATGGGGAGAAGAGGAAGAGCCCCTGTGAATCCAATAACAAAAAAAATGATGAGGTAAGATTGTTAGGTTTTGAAGGGAAGGTGAGGACTTTCTGGCCTCTCCCTGTTTTCTTATCAGATGCAGGAGGCACCGAACAGGGTCTTAGCCCCCAAACAGAGCTTGCAAAAGACAAAAACAATAGAATATCTAACAATAATAGTGTATTACTACAGGAAGCATACGAAAATAAATTCAAATCAACTGGAGAAGGACCAGTCCCGAGAGAACTCCATCAATCCAGTCCAAGAGGAGGAGGACGAAGGCCTAGACTCAGCTGAAGGATCTTCACAGGAGGACGAAGACCTGGACTCATCTGAAGGATCTTCACAGGAGGACGAAGACCTGGACTCATCTGAAGGATCTTCACAGGAGGACGAAGACCTGGACTCATCTGAAGGATCTTCACAGGAGGACGAAGACCTGGACTCATCTGAAGGATCTTCACAGGAGGACGAAGACCTGGACCCACCTGAAGGATCTTCACAGGAGGACGAAGACCTAGACTCATCTGAAGGATCTTCACAGGAGGGTGGGGAGGACTAGTCAAACATGGAGAAACCAAATTGGACAAATCCTCACTACCAATGGCGATGATTACAATAAAATCAAGTTTGAGGAGCTGATGACCGTGTATATCTCTGCCTGTTGTCTGATG